TCTTGCTCTCTGTGGGCCTGCCTGGTTCGGAATCAGGGCAGTGCTCTCTGCCTAAGTGAACTTGGGCAATTTTCTACAAACCTCAGTTTCTGCACCCGTAAAGTAGCAACGGTTGTTCTGAGGACGGAATGAGAAAATGCATGTCAAAGTCCTTAGCATGAAGCGGCTCTCAGTAACCGTTAACCACTCCTAATTACTCCTCTTCATAATAGTAGAATTACTCATGGCCTCGCCAAACATTATGCAAATAATTTCACGTTCCCAGGTAGCTCAGCCCTCCCACAAAAGATTTGAACGTTTTCCATATGATAACGATCCACTCGTTTTTGCTAAACATCCACAATGGGCGATATCGACCTATCTGGAAGGACACACACAAATCCCTTCCCAACTCAAACACGATGTTCTTTCTGGCTGGCACCAGGGCTTCTGTTTGCAGTGACTTCCTGGGACCCGGAGCTTTCTCACAGGGCCTCTGGCATCTCCTCTGCGGTGATTAAGGTTCTTCTCATTTCCCTTCCCTGTTACTGCCCATACTCTTCAAGTTCGAAAAGTTTCCTTTTCCAATCTCTTTTCTGGGCTTGTTTACCCAAGTCTCTAATTGCCAAGGCCTCTGGTCTCTCCCCACCCACAACGTTCCTCCTGGTTAAACCCTTCCCCTCCCGCCACTCCCAGCTCCCGCCACTCCCAGCTCCCGCCACCACTGCCGCTGACGACGTCCAGCGTTTGCAGATGGTCAAAGCCGACCCCCTTCTCCTCCCACCTCGTTTTGTAAGGAAGTAATTTCGGGGCCGAGCGCTCTGCGCCCCCCGCCGCGGGTCGGCGCCGCCGCGGGTCGGGAGCGTGTCCGGGCAGGTCGCGCTCAGCGGGGTACTTCCCCGCCCGCGTCCCGCGTCCGCTCCCATAACGCCGTCTGCGGGGCGGGGACAGGGGCGGGGACAGGGGCGGGCCGGGCGTCTAGTTTCCCTACGTCACCAGGGAAGTTCTCACTGGACAAAAGCGTGGTCTCTGGCGCGGGGATCTCAGAGTTTCCCGGGCACTCACCGTGTGTAGTTGGCATCTCCGCGCGTCCGGACACCCGATCCCAGCATCCCTGCCTGCAGGACTGTTCGTGTTCAGCTCGCGTCCTGCAGCTGTCCGAGGTGCTCCAGTTGGAGGCTGAGGTTCCCGGGCTCTGTAGCTGAGTGGGCGGCGGCACCGGCGGAGATGCCTGGGAAGAAGGCGCGCAAGAACGCTCAACCGAGCCCCGCGCGGGCTCCAGCAGGTACCGACCCGCTGGGGCCAGCGAAGACCCAGCCTCCAGAAAGTTCTTCGGGGTTTTTCCCCAGGACCGGCGGGTACGGCGGGTACGGCGAGGGACCAAGCCGGATTTGCGATTGGGATGCAGCTGCGTTTCACCAGGGGCAAAAAGCTCCTTTCCTCCTCTCTTTCCTCCTCGCCACTTGCCCTTCCCCGGGGCCACGAGGAACAAGTGCAAGTGTAGGCGGCTGTCTCTAGGAGAAAGTCATTGTCGCGGCAGAAGGGGCAGGAGAGAGCCCCGGGGACCGCCTGGACTCCCAGCGCTTCCAGAGACGGCCCCACAAGGGCCCCTGTGTTCAGGAGCCTAGAAAATCTTGTAACATTTAAATAATCGATATTGTGGGAGGTGGGGATAGGAGAATAGGAGTTAGTCCGCTCCTTTTTTTCATTCATTCATTCGCACTCCCCACCCCGATACATACAGCTCCATCGTAAGTTTTCAGGCCAGCGCCCCGGCCCCATGCTTTTTCTAAATCTAAACAGAGAACCCAGTCACTGCCCAGAGCCCGAAGTCTGTGTGGGCCATACTGCTGTTGCATCAGACGATTATACGCCCCCCCCACCTTTTAAGTTACTTTCATTTTATAGAGCTCCTGGGGCGTGCGAAGGAAGTGGTGCATTGCAAATGTGACCATGCCTAAGTTGGTAACAGGCTGCTGTCTCTGGCGCTTGTGTGGGATGGAAAAAGCTTTGTCTACCTTTTGTGATGTCTTAGGATTCTGACCTTGTTTCTTTCTGAAGGATCTTACTTATGCATAGCACTTTCTGGTCCGACTTAATTCCCAAGAACAGGAAGCAGCACAAAGTCCCTCTTAAACTTGATTTGATTGATACTAATACATTTATAGGTGTGTAATGCAATTTTTAAAAAATTAAGGAAATGACCGGGAAGTATTTTCTGCCTTGTTTTCTACATTTTTGGTGAAAGGGATAACTTTTCCACTTAGAATTCAGGGCTTCCAGTGTCGGACGCTGAATGGTATTTGGTTTTTCTTTTAGAACTGTATATTAATATATCTCAATCTCTGTAGACAACATGTCTATGTAAATACTTCCCAACATATTTGATCTTGTAGCCCATAAAGAATAACACCTTAAGGGATTTATTAGGTCTCTTGGTGTAGGAGTTAGGAAAGATTTCACTCACTTCTTGTAGAGAGAAATTGGTTGAAATATAGGTTTAAGATTTTGCTTTACTATATATTGACAGCTTTGATTTATTTTGAGCCTAAATACGGTATTTTCAGGGTCGATTTATAAAATAGACCAGATTTTAATTTGTAATCATGATTTTTTAATGTTTGTAATCATGAAGTGTACCCGAAAGACCTCAAGCTGCTCTTTGAAATATTCAAGAAAATTGAAATTATAGTCAGTATAGATACGATATTATAGTCAGTATAGTGTTAACTGCACTTACTGAAAAAAAGTGTACTTGGAAATTATAAGCATCATTTTTCTTAATATTCAGTTAGAATAACTCAATTCCAAAAAGTAGTAAACATGTGAATTAAACATTGCTTATTTTCTGCTCCTCTCATTTCCATAAAGGCAATGGATTGGTACATAATGGGGTTATAGGAAGAAGTGGGTTTACATTAAAATAGAAATGTTTAAATTATTTTAGAGAATGTGGACTTAATTTTAGAATAAGATTTTATGAGTCTTTTATGAAAAAATATCAGCGTTTTTTAACGAGAAAAAGAATACCTCTAGATTTGCCTATATAATGAGAGTATAACCTAAGCTGTAAATTATTGCCATTTGAAAATCAAATCCTACTTGAAAGCCACACAGAACTTGACTTCTGTTTCCCAGCCAACCTTAAATGAAGAGAAAAAGATGACATCATCTAAGGCTGGTGACTTATGCTACTCTTTGTAGCATTGCTTTTAAAATAAACAAAGTGGTTTTACAATGTTCTCACATCCCAAAGAATGATAATGCTACTCTTTGTGGTATTTGACATATTTGAAAGTAAGGTAACACTTGCCTCATCCAGGATGCGTTTTTTAAAAACTCAAAGTAAATGTCTTTATTCTTACCTTAACGATTGCTTTCGGTGAGTCACAATGTGTGTAAGTGTGTGTGTGTGTCACATTTGGAAAACAGGTGCACATAAAGCCAAAGTTAAGAGAAATGCTTCCTGGGATACTCAATTTGTCACTAGTGTGGGCGTATTAGGTTTTGCTGGTTACAGTCTGTAATATCATCAATGTTCATGTCCATGTTTTGCTTTCCTTCTCAGAGCTGGAAGTCGAGTGTGCTACTCAACTCAGGAGATTTGGAGACAAACTGAACTTCCGGCAGAAACTTCTGAATCTGATATCCAAACTCTTCTGCTCAGGAACCTGACTGCATCAAAAACTTGCATGAGGGGACTCCTTCAAAAGAGTTTTCTCAGGAGGTGCACGTTTCATCAATTTGAAGAAAGACTGCATTGTAATTGAGAGGAATGTGAAGGTGCATTCATGGGTGCCCTTGGAAACGGAAGATGGAATACATCAAAGTGAATTTCTGTTCAAGTTTTCCCAGATTATCATTCTTTGGGATGAGAGAACATTATAAAACCACTTTGTTTATTTTAAAGCAAGAATGGAAGACCCTTGAAAATAAAGAAGTAATTATTGACACATTTCTTTTTTACTTAGAGAATCGTTCTAGTGTTTTTGCCGAAGATTACCGCTGGCCTACTGTGAAGGGAGATGACCTGTGATTAGACTGGGCGGCTGGGGAGAAACAGTTCAGTGCATTGTTGTTGTTGCTGTTTTTGGTGTTTTGCTTTTCAGTGCCAACTCAGCACATTGTATATGATTCGGTTTATACATATTACCTTGTTATAATGAAAAAACTCATTCTGAGAACACTGAAATGTTATACTCAGTGTTGATTTCTTCGGTCACTACACAACGTAAAATCATTTGTTTCTTTTGACTCAAATTGTATTGCTTCTGTTCAGATGATCTTTCATTCAATGTGTTCCTGTTGGGCGTTACTAGAAACTATGGAAAACTGGAAAATAACTTTGAAAAAATTGGATAAAGTATAGGAGGGTTACTTGGGGCCAGTAAATCAGTAGACTGAACATTCAATATAATAAAAGAACATGGGGATTTTGTATAACCAGGGATAATAAAAAGAAAAAAGAAGTTAATTTTTAATTGATGTTTTTGAAACTTAGTAGAACAAATATTCAGAAGTAACTTGATAAGATATGAATGTTTCTAAAGAAGTTTCTAAAGGTTCGGAAAATGCTCCTTGTCACATTAGTGTGCATCCTACAAAAAGTGATCTCTTAATGTAAATTAAGAATATTTTCATAATTGGAATATACTTTTCTTAAAAAAAAGGAACAGTTAGTTCTCATCTAGAATGAAAGTTCCATATATGCATTGGTGAATATATATGTATACACATACTTACATACTTATATGGGTATCTGTATAGATAATTTGTATTAGAGTATTATATAGCTTCTTAGTAGGGTCTCAAGTAAGTTTCATTTTTTTTATCTGGGCTATATACAGTCCTCAAATAAATAATGTCTTGATTTTATTTCAGCAGGAATAATTTTATTTATTTTGCCTATTTATAATTAAAGTATTTTTCTTTAGTTTGAAAATGTGTATTAAAGTTACATTTTTGAGTTACAAGAGTCTTATAACTACTTGAATTTTTAGTTAAAATGTCTTAATGTAGGTTGTAGTCACTTTAGATGGAAAATTACCTCACATCTGTTTTCTTCAGTATTACTTAAGATTGTTTATTTAGTGGTAGAGAGTTTTTTTTTTCAGCCTAGAGGCAGCTATTTTACCATCTGGTATTTATGGTCTAATTTGTATTTAAACATATGCACACATATAAAAGTTGATACTGTGGCAGTAAACTATTAAAAGTTTTCACTGTTCTTTTCTGTGTGTTAATTTTGTCTTCATCTTG